GTCATAGGGCTGCTTGGTTGGTCAGTGGGGAGTCGGCGCCTGCGTACTAAGACCCGTGTGCAGCAGCGGCGGCGGCGGTAGAGGCGGCGGCGGCGGCGGCAGCGGGCTCGGAGGCAGCGGTTGGGCTCGCGGCGAGCGGACGGGGTCGAGTCAGTGCGTTCGCGCGAGGTGAGAGCGGGCAGGGCGCGTGTGCGCGGTACCTTGGCTTGGGCCCGGGAGAAGATGGAACTGCGCGGGGGTCGGGGAGGGGGCAGAGGGGAGCGGCGGCCGCCGCCGCACGGGTTCGGCCAGAGAGCGGCGCGAGGTGAGGAGAGGCGCGGGCGCGCGCCCCGGTTGGCGCGCGGGGTGACGGTTGGGGTTGGCCCGGTGACGTTGGAGCGACGCAGGGCGGGGGACGGCGAGCCGCGAGGCAGCCACGCGGGAGAGGCCGCCAGGCGGCCACGCCGGGGCGAGGGCCAGGGGCCAGATCGGCCCACCGGGGCAAGGGTACCTGGGCCGTTGAGGACCCGGCTCAGCGCGGCCACGTGAGGTGGGGGAGGGGGCTATTCGGTGAGAGGGCATGATGGGGGGGGTTGGCGGACGGCCGGGGGGAGGGGAGGCGGCGTGGCTCCGGCCTGGCGCAGTCTCTGAGGAGGGGGCGGCCGCGGCACCGGAAGTGCCCCCCACGGGAGGCTGCCCTCGGGGTCGCAGGCCGCATGGCCAAGCGTGGACCGGGGCCGCATGGCAGCGCGGGGACCCCTCCCCCCAGGTCCCGGCCACCGGAAGCCCGGAACGGCCACATGGTCGGCAGGAGCCGGCAGCCCCTAGCGCGGGGAGCTAGTCCTCGCGGGGGTTCCGAGGGGGCCTGAGATTTTGAGGAGTGGAAGCCGGAGGCTCGGGTCCTAATCACCCCGGAGGGCCTGCTGCAGGCATATGTTAGCGCTTCCCAACCTCAAGGGCCCCAGGAGCTTTCCTGAAAAACCCTCCTGTGAAGTGTGGCGGTCAGCCAGGTGTAAGTGGCACCCCTTCGAGCTGGGAGGCCGGAGAAATGGGGAAACAGGGCGTTTGGACAGGAGCCCAACTTTTCTGTCGGCCTGGGTGGACAGCGCCTAAAAGCCTCAGGCAGATGAGTTTCCCACCGTGATAGGCGTTCTTCACCTTGTCACTGTCTTCCTGTTGTAACTGGTTTGGGAGTTCCACGGTTTCGAAGTCCTTAACTCTACTAGCCTAGTATGATTTTCTACTACTCACTACTACCAACCTTTTGCTTTCATTTTATTGTCATTCACCACCCCCCACCTCTCCCACTTTCTACTGACTGTACTGGCCCGGCCTGAAAAGCCGACAGGACAGATGCATCCTGGGAAAAGTGGGAGGGCCTTCCAGGAGAGGCTGGGTTCCTGGGTTCTCTTTGGGAACCAAGATCGAGGTGTTTGGCAGGGGGATCATTTCGGAAACAACTTTGCTTTCTCCCCCTTGGCTTGTTGCAAGTGCATGTTGGCGAGGCGGGAATCCCCCAAAGAGGCCTTGTGGTTTCCTGTAGCAGTGACTGGTTTGTGTGTGGATGGGGGGGGGCAGTGTAACCTTATTCACTTCAGTTCTCTTCTTGGCTCTAGTTGGAATCGAAGCCTCTTAAAATGGCAGATGACTTGGACTTCGAGACAGGAGATGCAGGGGCCTCAGCCACCTTCCCAATGCAGTGCTCAGCATTACGTAAGAATGGCTTTGTGGTGCTCAAAGGCCGGCCATGTAAGATCGTCGAGATGTCTACTTCGAAGACTGGCAAGCACGGCCACGCCAAGGTTAGAATTTCACCTCCGCATCTTGCCTTCCCCATGCCTCCAGTATCTTTGGCGCTCCCAGCAGCAAGCTGCCAACAGTGCTGACTTTCCTTTAACTCTGCTTTTACTGTCTGATTGTTTTTGTTTAGCGCTCAGCCTTCATACCCATTCAGACAACTACACCTGCTCCCCAGTCTTCAGCCTCTTCTGTGGTTACCCTTCTGTCCCCGCATCATTCTCTGGCAGTCCCTCCGTTTCTCCAGCTTTGTGCCAATCTCTTCAATTCATAGGCCTTTATGCTCTAGCTATTCAGTTGCTCCTTCCTTATTCTTGGTTTTCACTTTTTCTTTCTTCCCTTGAGCCGTTGTTAAGTGGTTGCTTCCATCACGTTGCCCAGGGTTTCTCCAATTCTACGCCTTCCCCTGGAGGGACTCCTGCGTCAATTCTGAGCTTTCAGGTCACCTTGCTGCTTCGTTCCCCAGTTCTAGCTTTCCCTTTGGAACTCTGACGCAGGATCAAACTGCCCCTACCTGCCCCATCCCACTCTCCTTGGGTTCCTTGAGCCTCCATGCTTTCATGGGTTTTAACATTCTTGCTAGCACTTCCCTCATCACCTCAGACTTTTCCTGTCTCTTTAGAATTTCAACCTGATTCGTTCTTGTTGAATTTCTTGTGGTGTTTTTCCTTAATCAGTTTTTCCATCTTTTGACTTGACATTGATCTTGGATTATTCTCTAGTGTCTGGATCCCTCTCTGTGCTCTTCTGGCTTCCTTATTTTCTAGCTACATAGTTATTTCTGATCTCCCTGCAAGTCCTTTTCTTCAGCTCTTTCACATTTCTTAGTTTCTTATCCTTTCCCTTCTACCTTCCTTATTCCCCAGTTTCTCAGCTCCTTCTCCTGGTGTCCGGAAAACTCTTCGAAACTTTTACTCAGACTCCTCCCACTCCCCTAGACTCTTAGCATCTTATCTTTTATCAAGGTAACTGTCTTCTCCAAGCCTGCCATGCAGTTTTCTATTGTGCTGTCAACCCCAATCTCAACGGTGGTTTTTTAGCCTCTGTTTTTTTTCTTTAAGAGGCTTTACTGTTTCTTGAGTTGACTGGTTCAATTCCAACACTCCAGTCTTTGCCCCAACAATGTAATTCTGACTTCCCTCATCAGGCAAGGTCAATTTGAGCCTTTATTTCCTCCGTTTTAGAGTTTGGTTGGGTTTCTCTTTGTGATGCATACATACAGGTCCATCTGGTTGGTATTGACATCTT